ACCGGAAGAGCCCTTTTGCCATCACACCACCTGTTCCTCTACTTGTTTCCTAATCCCCGGGCGCTTTCCTCCACCCTCCTTTCCTCGCGCAAGTGAAAGGCAGCCAGCTTGACAGTGTGGAAGGAGGGATTTCGCCAGCTGCGGCTGCAGTGCCCAGGCTTGGTGGCCGCGTCGGGTTGGGCAGCTGGGCAAAATGTCTCCGAGAGGGGTAGAGTGTAGGGGGAAGTGAGTGCTGGTAGACCTCGACGGCCGCTCTCCACCATACTGTGGCGGGGTCTGGAGGTTTGGGAATACAGGGACCTTAAGGGAGCCACCCGAGAGGAGTTGGGGGTGGGGGCTTCGATAGCATTTGGGGAGGCGGCTGCGCAACGGGTGCTGAAAGGACAGCTCCTACCTGACCCACGGCACCCAAAAGGCACCTCTGCATGGAAAGTCTCCCCCTGAAACCCCTAGCCCACCTCGAGTGGGACCGTCTTTCAGGTGAGGTGCACGAAAGGCTTCTCCGAAGTGGCAGCTCGGAAGGATGCACGTCCGGCTGCGCCAAGCTGGTTTCCCCGCCTTTTTCCCACTTTGGCGTCAGCCTGGGCTCTGGGAACTGCAGCCTGTGCCTCCAGCCGCGCGCTTCCTCCTGCTTCCAGAGGAGCAGGGCAGTGCAGCCAGGCCTCGCAAACCCCTCTTCTGGGGCCCCCAGCGGGAGCAGGAAGGAAAGCCGCTGAGATGCGCCGTGAGTGTCGCACGGCTTGGAGAAGTGGGTTGCTGGGTTGCATAAGGTGGAAGGAACTTGCTAGTTTGCAAAAGACAGCTCTTGGCGGGAGCCGGAACCCGGAGCCCGCCGACTCGCGCACCCCTCCTCATTTACTGCCTTCGACGCGCGCCACCCCGACTGCGCCCCCACCCCCTCGGCGCGCCGCCGTCTCCGCGCACTACCCCCCCCACACACCCCCCTCCTCACTCCCTCCAGAGGAGGTGAGTTTAAACCCCGCCCACGTGACCCCAGCTGGGCCAATGAACGGCGGCGGGAGGTGAAATCCGGTTCTAACCGGTCCGGGGCTCCCAGCGCTATAAAAACTTTATAAACCCCCCGGAGCCCGAGCAGTGTGAAGAAGAGGCGAGAACGACCCCCGGACCGACCAAAGCCCGCGCGCCGCTGCATCCCGCGTCCAGCACCTACGTCCCGCTGCCGTCGCCGCCGCCACCATGCCCAAGAGAAAGGTACGTGGCGCGAGGGCCCCAGGCGCCGGGCCAATCTGCAGTTTTTTGTTCTTGTTTCTTATAGGCTGAAGGGGATGCTAAGGGAGATAAAGCAAAGGTGAAGGACGAAGTAAGTCATTCTCTCTTCAAGGGTCAAAGCCTCCTATTTCTAACTTTCTCGTTGTCTTTAATAGCCACAGAGAAGATCCGCGAGGTTGTCTGCTGTAAGTGTATGCTTTTGAATTTTCGTGCTTGTTTCACTTTTTCCTCTCTTCCTGCCAAAAAAAGAAACCTGCTCCTCCAAAGCCAGAGCCCAAGCCTAAAAAGGCCCCTGCAAAGGTAAGTGCTAACATTGGAACTGATCATTTTCAGAGAAACAGTTCTATTTTTTCCCCTTTTTCAGAAGGGAGAGAAGGTACCCAAAGGGAAAAAGGGAAAAGCTGATGCTGGCAAGGAGGGGAATAACCCTGCAGAAAATGGAGATGCCAAAACAGACCAGGTATAACTGCTGTTTCACCCTTTGTTAGATTTCGCATTGCATTAATTTGTCTGTTTTCTTTTAGGCACAGAAAGCTGAAGGTGCTGGAGATGCCAAGTGAAGTGTGTGCATTTTTGATAACTGTGTACTTCTGGTGACTGTACAGTTTGAAATACTATTTTTTATCAAGTTTTATAAAAATGCAGAATTTTGTTTTACTTTTTTTTTTTTTTTAAAAGCTATGTTGTTAGCACACAGAACACTTCATTGTTGTTTTTGGGGGAAGGGGCATATGTCACTAATAGAATGTCTCCAAAGCTGGATTGATGTGGAGAAAACACCTTTCCCTTCTAGTTTTGAGAGACTTCCTCTTGGCTCCCAGGAGGAGGGATTCCCTGACTTTGACACACATGGCCACCTTGGCACAAAAGCCTTGTGGTATAGAAAAACAAATTTGTTTTTATGTCCTCTTCTCCCTTTCCATCGTTCAGCATAGACTTAACTCCCTTAAGCCCAGACATCTGTTGAGACCTGACCCCTAGTCATTGGTTACCAGTGTGTCAGGCAATCTGGACTTTCCAGTGATGCCACTGAGATGGCACCTGTCAAAAGAGCAGTGGTTCCATTTCTAGATTGTGGATCTTCAGATAAATTCTGCCATTTTCATTTCACTTCCTGAAAGTCAGGGTCGGCTTGTGAAAAGTTGTTAAACAACATGCTAAATGTGAAATGTCAACCCTCACTCTAAACTTTCCCTGTTCAGAGCATCAGATGAAGACTTCATTGGGTTTTATAGTGGCTTTCTGATTTTTGGTAGTCCATTGAAGAAGGGAGTTTGAAAGTTGTTGTATACTGTTAACGATTGTCTGCCCATGTCCTGCCTGAAATACCATGATTGTTTATGGAAAGTATCTTTAATAAAGCTGGATACAGTTTGGCTTGGAATGCTGCCTCTGATCTTTTCCCACAAGTGGGGTAACCTGGTTTATCCAAGTCTCTTGGAACAGGGTACGTTCTGCTTTGAGGTACTCCATGTACAGTCTAATGATGATCTTTCACTGATTTATAGTCAGCTTCCAAAACACACAGTGCTAGGTGCAGTTAGGAAGGATTCCAGGAGTAGACTTAGCTGATGGTGAAAGGCTGGGAGTATGGAGTGATTTCTGTACTTGGTTATGCAGCATTCCCTGCAGTGTTTGTTTTTTGCATGACTCCGAATACATGAAGTGTATTAAATGCAGATTTTTGGTAGATCTGCGGTTTTGGCTGGGTAGCTGACAGGAGCCTCTCTACTTCCATCTGCATTTGCAACTTCTATAAAATTAGCAAATTAATAGACTCATGTCAGAGAGTGTCTCTGTGAATGTGTACACAGTTGTCCATTTGTAAGGTAGATGACACTTTGCTCCTAAGTAGACCTGCAAACAAAGACAATGGGGTCTTTCCTGATTCCTTTAGTTTGGAGATGCAGAGAACCCCACGTTTCTCTAAGTGAAATGGCAAGAAGTTATTTGTTAGAATATGGAACTGGTAACAAATTCATGTTTGCACCTTGAATTTGCTTTCACAGACCTGGCTGTATTGTTGGACAGGAATAAAGTAAATTGGAGACTAATTGCTTTGTCCATTCCCTTAGTCAAAAAAGTA